AAAAGCCCTTTAAAAACCTCTGGGCCCATATTAGCTCATGACCTTGACCATATCCTTCGCAGAAAATATCTTCCTCCACTGATCCCCATCTCAAGGGCTGTCTTCTCTACTCCTGGAGTGGGTGGCAGGATGGGTGGGAGGGGCCCGATGTGGAGAGCTTCCTAGGACACGGGGAGATGGTGCCCTGTGTTTGTCCCACACTTCTGAGGTTTTCTTTCCAGGACAGCCTGGTTTCCCTTCTTCGGCTTATTGTTCCATCAGATTTCAGATTTTGAGTTCTGATTTTTGGTCAGAAGAGTAAAGTTTCTGGGATTGGGGACGTGTGTGCTATGGGAACTCAGTGTGTCCCCAGCCCTTGTTTGTAAACAAGGAAGGTGAGATTGGCAGAAGGGGTTTCTCCCCAGCTCCATCCCGGGAGGCTCTGACGTGGGCATCCTCAAGTCCCCAACAACTTCTCATGGGCCCTTTCTCTCCCCTGGATTCCTAGGGACAGAGATCAGGGAAATAAAGGCAGAAGGCAGTGAGAGGGAGGCTATGCCTGCTGCTTGGATTCTCTGGGCTCACTCCCACAGTGGTAAGTCCTTCCTTCCTATGTCTCTGTTCATCTGATATCTGGTGGGTCACGCTGGATGATGAGGGTGACAAGTGGTGGTGACCTCCACCAAGGAGGCCTGGCCCCACAAGCGGGCATGCGCTCAGGGAGAAGAGGGCAGAGCCTTTGGAATTTCTTGAGAAATGGCTCTGGGGTGGAGGTGGGGGTCTGGACTAGCCAGGATGCTCCTGCAGGTGCACAGAGTCCCTTGCCTTCAACTGTGGTCCCAGCTGAGTCTCCTTGAGGTGGGAGAGGCTGAGGTTTTTGTGGTGGGAGAGGAATGATGGGTCTGGTTCAAGAATGGCAGGGAGGGCTTTGGGCTGGAGGTGAAGACTCTCCACAGATTTAACCTGCAGCCTTCAAGTTCCGTGGGTGTTGCCTCCTTCCTCCCTGAGGGGGAAGTGGTTTTTGAGTCTGAGTCACTTGAGCTCCATCTGTCTCTTCCCTTGGCTGAGGGTGGCTGTGCTATTGGAATCCAGGCCCTTATTCAAGCGTAGCCTCTGGATCCAGGTTTTGGAATGATCCTGGAGATTTCAAGAGGCCCCCTGCCCTCCCTGCCCGCTGACCCGTCTCTGTGTGCACTGCTCTGGGCCAGAGTCTGGAGACCAGCTGGGCCAGCTCAGCTCACCTCCCTGCTGCTCCTTGTTGAGACCCCATCACCCAGTTCCAGCCCAGCCCCCTCTCAGCCCTGGACTCTCTCTTTGCCCTGTCCCCGACTTTAATAATGGGACACTCCTCGATATCAGGTGATTCAGGCACTGGGGGAAAGGCTGGTGAACTGCCTGTGGAAAACCAGTTCCTAAGCTGGAAGAAGCAGAGAGAAAATCGTGACCCTTGATCTGCTCCACCATCTGCCACCAGGGCCTTTTGAGGAGGTCGTCTTCTCATCTTTCTGCCTCAGGCCTACTTTTCAACAACTCCCCAGCAGGAGAGTCTGTGGTCTCCTTTGGGGTCTTGCTGTTCTCCTTGTACCAGCAGCTCCAGAGTTTGTTGTGGGTCTCATTGTAACCTGTACTGATATAGATGGGCGCTCTTGTTAGTGGATTTCAGTCTCATCCTGGGTTCCAGTCTCTTGTTCTTTGAGGGAGGGGCCTCAGAGGTAGGCTAGTGCTGCTGGTGGTGACTTCCTGAGGAATGGGATCTTCCCCTCTCCCTCTACAGAGCTGCACACTGTGATGGAGACTCCTCTGGAGAAGGCCCTGACCACTATGGTGACCACGTTTCACAAATATTCGGGGAGAGAGGGTAGCAAACTGACCCTGAGTAGGAAGGAACTCAAGGAGCTGATCAAGAAAGAGCTGTGTCTTGGGGAGGTAGGTGATTGTTCCCTCATCCTCCACCCCAACTGAGCTGTCTCTCCACCTGGGTCCACAAAAGATGAAGGAGAGCAGCATCGATGACTTGATGAAGAGCCTGGACAAGAACAGCGACCAGGAGATCGACTTCAAGGAGTACTCGGTGTTCCTGACCATGCTGTGCATGGCCTACAACGACTTCTTTCTAGAGGACAACAAGTGACCAGGGCTGCCCTCCACCCTCACCCTCCACCCTTTGCTGCTGACCTCGGCTGCTCCTCTCACAGACCCTCTTTGGCCCCCTGCCCTCCTCTCCCTCCCAGATGGACCCTTCCATGGGAGGAAATAAAGTTTCCATCGCAGGTGCTGGGAGTCTGGTTTTGAAGCTGTCTTGTCTACCTTGG